TCTGGGTGTCTAGCTGGGCAGCACTTAAGGTGGCTGGAGCTCCCAGGCTGGTCGCCTCCAGAATTCCAAACAACTAATTTTCTCTATCTGCCATGATGTAAAAAATGCTGTGAAACACCACAGTGGGACAGGCATGGACAGGCATGCAGGCAGTGGGGTGCATGTATGTGGTTTAATACTGAAAATAAGGATACAAAAATCCTGCCAGGTGATGCTCCTGTAATTCTCAAGGAGCGGCAGTGATTTGTTATTTCACATTTTTCCTCACTCTATCCTTGCCCCTGACACACACACTGCAAGTCACTGATTGGAGCAGGCCAGTTCCTTCAGGTGAAGGGGCCTAGAGAAATGTCGGTGAATACCCAGTGAATACCACGCTGTGAAACTCTGCATCTGAGGCACGCAGTGGGGCTTTGGTTCTCTCCTCTCACCAGGGGTTTGACCTTTCAACCACCTCAGAAAAAAGGAAAGGTGGAAGCAGGAAGGGGGACCAGCAGCTCCAGGCAAGCAATGCTAATTAGCTCCAGCGTAATGACCCAACATCAGTTCTTAGCTGAATTTTAACAGTCCATTTGAAAACATTTTCTAGATAAATGAAAATGGAAAGAGCTCTAGAAAATGTTTAAGTGTTACATACTTAAAATAGTATATTTACTTATTGAAGTTAAATGCCAAGATGTAGAACTAGTGTGTTATTTTCTTGGTACAGATTACAATGCTGTGTTTCAGTGAAGGAGCTAATTGAAATGATTAGTAGATAGATGTAATCAGAAAAATATTAAATGAAGATAGTAATTTCTAAAGCAGGAAATAAAGACAGTTACAAGTCTGTTCTTATTTTTCCAATCTGTTATATAACTCCTCCCACCCATTAACCTTAACTAAATGTATGATTCATTTGTTAAACAAATACTGAGTTCCAGCTACGTGTAAGGCATCATAGGGGCAGAAGATACAGCAGTGAACATAACAGGTAAAACCCTCCCCCTCTGCCAAGGGGCAGGACAGGGAGGAAAGGGAAGACAGAGACAGGTGGAATATGGAGTGTTCAGTGTTGGTAAGTGCTAAGGAGAAAAAATGAAACAGGAGGTAAGATGCAGAGGGTGGTGGTGAAGGCAATGGGAGGTTGCCTTGAAAGCGGAGCTCAGTGTAGTCTCCATTTGAGTTAAAGACTGGAAATGAGCAAGGAAACAGTCTAAGGAAAGAAAGACTAATAGAGCAGCCAGCAGAGAGCTCTCTGCAGAGAGAGAGGGCGGACCTGTGTGGTCAGGGAATTGCAGGAAGAAGGCCCGTGGGGTTAGAGTGATGTCAGTGGTGGGAGAGTAGTACAAGATGGCGTCAGAAAGCTCGTAGGGGTTAGGTATACAGCCTTGTAGGCCATTATGAGGAGTTTGGCTTTTACTCTAGGTGAGACGGGAACCCACTGGAGAGTTTTAAGCAAAGACATGACATGGTCTCACTTAGGATTTAACAATTCTGGCTCCTTTTCGAGCGTAGACTGGAGGGGGCCAATTAGGAGGCTGCTGCAATAATCTAGGTGAGAGACGACGGCAAGGGTGAGAGATGATAGACCAGGGTGGTAGCAGTGGAGTAATGAAAAGTATGATTCCAGAAATATCCAAGACAATTTCCTGGCAGATTTGATGTGAGGTGTGATTAAAGAAGAACCAAGAATGACTTTAGTGTTGTTGGCCTGAGCAACTGGAAGAACAGAGTTGCCATTTATTGAGATGAGAAGGCTGCCAGAAGAGTAGAGGTAAATGTGTGAGTATGTGTGTGTTGGGGGGAATGTTTTAAAAATTACTGTTTCTCATTTTCAGTCATAACCTAATGATCCCAGCAAGATAATGTCCTGTCTTCTAAGATGTGCATCAAGCCTGGTACATACTGAAAATCCTATAAGGTCCTGGATAATTTTTGTTTGATTATTCATTGTGCCCTAAGGTGCCCTGTTTTTAATTTTCTAGTTGTTTTGTTTCATTATGGAGATTGACGGTTTCCAGCAGTTAGACCTAGAGAAGAGTGTACCTTCCAAAAAGACTACTCCTAAAAGGATTATCCATTTTGTTGACGGAGACATCATGGAAGAATATAGCACAGAGGAGGAGGAGGAAGAGGAAAAGGAGGAGCAGAGCACAAATTCAACACTTGACCCTGTAAGCTTAGTATATCAATATTAGGGAACATGAACTACTCTATCTCAATTTCTCCTTTTTTCAGTCTAAACTTTCCTGGGGGCCCTACCTACGATTTTGGGCAGGACGAATAGCAAGCACCTCATTTTCTAGTAAGTACTGCTAAGGTTATTTTTTTCTATCCCAGTTTACGCAAGTGCTCGTTCTTTCTTTTAGCATGTGAATTCCTTGGTGGAAGATTTGCTGTCTTCTTTGGTCTTACTCAACCCAAATATCAGTATGTGTTAAACGAGTTCTATAGGATACAAAACAAGGTATGTGACACTCTGATGGAAACAAGGGGCCTGTTAAACATTTCCTTATTTCTCTCCAAAACAGAAAAGTGACAACAAAAGTGAAAGGAGAGGATCAAAGGCCCAGGCAGCTGAGGTTCCTAATGAAAAGTGTCACTTGGAGGCTGGGGTCCAAGAGTATGGAACCATACAACAGGATGTGACAGAGGCCATTCCTCAGTGAAGCACCTCATCCAGGGAGGGTCTGGTGGCAGATCCTAGCTCATGATGGCAGCAAAGACTGCAGTTTCCCTGGATCTGTTCCTTGGCCATTGATTACCATGGCAACAACACCAGAGGTAGCACTTCTGAGCCAGATCTGATCCTAATCTCTGTGTGACTTAGTCTCAAGCATCCAGGAATTACAAGCAATAATGAGAGTAATTTTGGACACTTTCTCAGAATAATTTCTATATTCAAGCCACCCCACCTCAACTCCACCCCTGTGATACAAGTCCCATGAGTACTGACATTTGCACAGTAGCATAAATGCCTTAAGGAACTTTGGGACTGGGAGTTTTTGGCTGAAATCCTCTGTCATGGGACGAGGGTACAGTAAAGAAGCTCTATTCCTCAGAAGAAAATTTGGGCACCGCAAAGTCTAAATAAATCCCCTTTCAGGATTTGATATAGTGTGTACTTCCAACAACCATCCTGGCGTAGTTGGGGATTGTTTTACAATAAGTAAACATTGCTAATAACTGTGTTACAAGATCATTATCAAGATCTTTAAGAATTAGGTACATCCCTCCAAATTAAAACAATTGATAAATAATATAAGCTCTAGAAAAAAATATTAATGGATTATTTTCTTATTTATTTGTCAAGAAATTTTCAAAACCTGGAAAGATCGAACATGGAAATCATTGTTAGATAACACAGGGTGTGCTGGCCAAAGTAACTGTGATACATTAATAGCAAAAAACAAACCAAAAAAAAAAAAAATGAAAAACACAGGGCCTGCAGTAGTAAGACATGAGTTCCAGTTTCACTTCTCCCATTTACTAGTTGTGTGATTTGAGATGTCTAGATTTCTGAGCTCCAGTCTACTTTGTAAAATATGGGTGACTTGACTTTGCTTGTTATTGTTATACAGAATTATGAGAAATAATAATTTATTGTTGTTTTAAGCTTTGGAGTGGTTTGTTATGCAGCCATATAT